CACACTGGGCCTGGGCGGAGGCTGGGCATCTCCCGCTCTGGGCTTGCTCCCTGATGAGATTCTCAGACCGTGCTTCCCCTCATTCATGAGAGGAAGGTTCACAGAGCAGGCGTGGGAACCTGCCTGGCCGCCAGGGCCTCCTCCCGCTCAGGCTGAGGTTTGCTGCATCTCTGTCCTTATTCCCTTCCAGACTGGATTGGCTGAACCAGGTGTCCACTCTTTTTGGCCCATGGCATAAAGAAGGGTTTGGGCAACCCAGTGTGCCCCAGGTTGTTACCGCCCCCCCGCCTCCGCCCCCACCCAGCCTTTGATGGGCCCCCTTCTCATCAATCCATCACCCCTGCACATGCCACCAGGACTGCCTGGACCAGAGCCCGGGACTCTCTGAAACCCACTGAGAGCTCGGCCCTGGGAATGGGCCTCCCAATCTCGGTCTCCAGGGGGTGGGCCCCAGGTCCCTAGTCTTCCTCAGGGTCTTCTCCACTGTTCTGCCTCCTCTCCTGATACCCAGTTCCTAGCCGGGGTGACCCCAGCCTCCCGTAACAGCCTCCTTGTGGTGGTGCTGGGAAGAAGGGGCCCGTGTACCCGGCAGGGCCCCCCAGGCAATGGGCATGAGCGCAGGCAGGGAAATCCGTCAGCCTCCAGGGACGCTCTCCCTACAGCCCCGGCGAGGGGATCGGGTCGTGGCGACCTCTCCAGACGCCCAGGGGCTGGGCAGGAGGGCGGGCCAAGGCCCGCAGGTGGGGGCGCCAAAGCCAGGCGGGCGCGGAGTACGTGCGGTGGGCTGCGGGCGGCATGAAGGGCGCGGGCGGCCAGCTCCGGCTCCGGCTCCGGCTCCGGCTCCCGCGAGGCCGGGTAGCCTGGGCGTTCCCAGGGGTCGCAGAGGACGGCGAACCCCGGCGGAGCCACCGGAGCTGGGGACCAGGACGCAGGCAGGCGTGTGGAGCGTGAGGTGGGGACGTGGCGGCGGCTCAAGTGGGCGGAGCCCCGGCAGCGGCCCGAGGCGGAGTCGCCAAGGGAGGAGGCGCCGAGCTGACCGGGCGACGCCGCGGGAGGTTCTGGAAACGCCGGGAGCTGCGAGTGTCCAGGTGAGCGCCCCGCCCGCTCAGCCGCCAGATCAGCCATTGGATCAGAAAGTCTTTTCTCCCCCAGACATCCTTGTGGAACCAGCGTTGTTTTTCCTTGGCAGCTGCGGAGACCCGTGATAATTCGTTAACTAATTCAACAAACGGGACCCTTCTGTGTGCCAGAAACCGCAAGCAGTTGCTAACCCAGTGGGACAGGCGGATTGGAAGAGCGGGAAGGTCCTGGCCCAGAGCAGTGTGGTGAGCGCTGTGCTGGAAGGGAATGCGGGCAGTGGGTACTTGGTAGAGCACTGACTGCCTCCGGCCAGAGGACTTCCCGGAGGAGGTGACCCATGAGCTGGAGTGGTCAGAGGAAGGCTGGCAAAAGGGCATCGTGGACAGAGGAACAGCCTATGTGAGTGGGAGCAGAGACCTTGGCCAATGCCATTCCTTATGGCCTTGTAGTGGAAGCAAGGTGATGGGGAAGGAACACTGTAGGGGATAGCTGTCCACGGACGCTGTCTACAAGACCCTGGAGTGAGATAACGTGCCTGGTACTGTGCCCTGCATGTGTAAGATGCCCAGTTGACCTTCGCAGCAGGAGCCTGGATCAGGGCACTTCCTGCCTCAGGTATTGCTGGACAGCCCAGGTGGGTCCCTGGCCTTTGTATTCTATTTGACTTGATCCAGTGATTGTCATTGAATGCCTTTCAGACACTTCCCTCTGTGACCATGAAACTCTGGGTGTCTGCATTGCTGATGGCCTGGTTTGGTGTCCTGAGCTGTGTGCAGGCCGAATTCTTCACCTCTATTGGTACGTGCCAACAGGACTGTCGTCTCCCTGACTCTCACTGGTGTCTTTCTTCTCTCCCTTGCAGGGCACATGACTGACCTGATTTATGCAGAGAAAGAGCTGGTGCAGTCTCTGAAAGAGTACATCCTTGTGGAGGAAGCCAAGCTTTCCAAGATTAAGAGGTGTCCTAAGTCCCCAACCATCCTTAGTTGGCGCATTAGTCTTCCTTTTCCTCTGGTTCCACAGCTGGGCCAACAAAATGGAAGCCTTGACTAGCAAGTCAGCTGCTGATGCTGAGGGCTACCTGGCTCACCCTGTGAATGCCTACAAACTGGTGAAGCGGCTAAACACAGACTGGCCTGCGCTGGAGGACCTTGTCCTGCAGGACTCAGCTGCAGGTGAGGGACGGTGAGCAGGTGCTTGAGTGAGCGGTAATCTCTTGTTCTGACTCTCATTTGGAAGGTTTTATCGCCAACCTCTCTGTGCAGCGGCAGTTCTTCCCCACTGATGAGGACGAGATAGGAGCTGCCAAAGCCCTGATGAGACTTCAGGACACATACAGGCTGGACCCAGGCACAATTTCCAGAGGGGAACTTCCAGGTAACTCACCACTCCAGGCGTTGCCTGTCCCGTGGAGCCTGACAATTTACTTCCCCTGCTGTAGGAACCAAGTACCAGGCAATGCTGAGTGTGGATGACTGCTTTGGGATGGGCCGCTCGGCCTACAATGAAGGGGACTATTATCATACGGTGTTGTGGATGGAGCAGGTGCTAAAGCAGCTTGATGCCGGGGAGGAGGCCACCACAACCAAGTCACAGGTGCTGGACTACCTCAGCTATGCTGTCTTCCAGTTGGGTGATCTGCACCGTGCCCTGGAGCTCACCCGCCGCCTGCTCTCCCTTGGTAAGGAGATTCTAGGGGAAGGTAAGATGGGATCCTTTTCCTTCTCATTCCTTGCATTTTCTAGACCCAAGCCACGAACGAGCTGGAGGGAATCTGCGGTACTTTGAGCAGTTATTGGAGGAAGAGAGAGAAAAAACGTTAACAAATCAGACAGAAGCTGAGCTAGCAACCCCAGAAGGCATCTATGAGAGGCCTGTGGACTACCTGCCTGAGAGGGATGTTTACGAGAGCCTCTGTCGTGGGGAGGGTGTCAAACTGGTGAGATGTGTGAGGGGGCTAGGGTGCCAAAGCAGCTCAGGGCCTGTTACTCTGTGCTTTCCAGACACCCCGTAGACAGAAGAGGCTTTTCTGTAGGTACCACCATGGCAACAGGGCCCCACAGCTGCTCATTGCCCCCTTCAAAGAGGAGGACGAGTGGGACAGCCCGCACATCGTCAGGTACTACGATGTCATGTCTGATGAGGAAATCGAGAGGATCAAGGAGATCGCAAAACCTAAAGTAGGTGTCACTGTAGGTCCTTCTCGGGTCACAATCAAGTCTTCCCTCTCCTCCTTCCTTCTAGCTTGCACGAGCCACCGTTCGTGATCCCAAGACAGGAGTCCTCACTGTCGCCAGCTACCGGGTTTCCAAAAGGTAAGCAAAGAGCAGGGGTTCGTAGCTGCTCACTTCTTTTCTCTGCCCTTTTCTTTTTGCCCAGCTCCTGGCTAGAGGAAGATGATGACCCTGTTGTGGCCCGAGTAAATCGTCGGATGCAGCATATCACAGGGTTAACAGTAAAGACTGCAGAATTGTTACAGGTACAGATAGTACCTGGGACTGTAGGAGTTGGCTTACAAGGTCTAATGCTGTTATTTCCCACAGGTTGCAAATTATGGAGTGGGAGGACAGTATGAACCGCACTTCGACTTCTCTAGGGTAAGGCCTAAATCACAGGTGCTTTCAAAGGGTAAACTTGGGTGAAAGTTGTTGTCTGTTGCAGCGACCTTTTGACAGCGGCCTCAAAACAGAGGGGAATAGGTTAGCGACGTTTCTTAACTACGTAAGTACTGGGTCCAGGCCCACCTGTTCATTGGAGGGTCAAGCTCTATGTCTTATATTTCCAGATGAGTGATGTAGAAGCTGGTGGTGCCACCGTCTTCCCTGATCTGGGGGCTGCAATTTGGCCTAAGAAGGTAAGTTCTGATTCTTGTGGGTCAGAGGTTGAGAATGTGTTCTGAAAGGCCATCTCTTTCCCAGGGTACAGCTGTGTTCTGGTACAACCTCTTGCGGAGCGGGGAAGGTGACTACCGAACAAGACATGCTGCCTGCCCTGTGCTTGTGGGCTGCAAGTGGGGTGAGTGTCTTAAGGGGTAGTGTTGGTGTTGGAGGATTGTAACATGCTTGCTTTCTTTTCACAGTCTCCAATAAGTGGTTCCATGAACGAGGACAGGAGTTCTTGAGACCTTGTGGATCAACAGAAGTTGACTGACATCCTTTTCTGTCCTTCCCCTTCCTGGTCCTTCAGCCCATGTCAACGTGACAGACACCTTTGTATGTTCCTTTGTATGTTCCTATCAGGCTGATTTTTGGAGAAATGAATGTTTGTCTGGAGCAGAGGGAGACCATACTAGGGCGACTCCTGTGTGACTGAAGTCCCAGCCCTTCCATTCAGCCTGTGCCATCCCTGGCCCCAAGGCTAGGATCAAAGTGGCTGCAGCAGAGTTAGCTGTCTAGCGCCTAGCAAGGTGCCTTTGTACCTCAGGTGTTTTAGGTGTGAGATGTTTCAGTGAACCAAAGTTCTGATACCTTGTTTACATGTTTGTTTTTATGGCATTTCTATCTATTGTGGCTTTACCAAAAAATAAAATGTCCCTACCAGAAGCCTTAAAGAGCCTTACTTGGAGTATTTTTAAGACTGGAAGCTTTTACCAGGTTCATCATTTCCTATGCATCACCTTCATGCAGGCAGAGTCTGGATAATGAATGCTTTAGCAGCAAAAAAGCATCTTGGGTCTTGGATTTCAGACCTGGTTTCAACACTTGTGTTCCCTCTAAGTGTCAGTGTCCTTTTCTGGAAAGTAGGGTAAATAGTTTCTCTTTGTCTCCCAGAGAACATAGCACATGTGTTCATGATTGTAATGCTGTTATAATGTGTACTTCATTTTTAAATTTTGAGATAAGAATTGTTCATGATACACAGATGTATACTTAAAAAAATATGAAGGTGAGCAGGAGCACCTGTGTCAACACCAAGTTAGAAAAGAGAACGTTTTCAAGTCAGTACCTCAGGAGCCCCTTGGGAACCCCTCCTAGATCACATCTCCTTCACTGCCCCCAGCACTTTGGAGATAAATCATTGTCTCATGATGTGTGGTACTCATTCCTTTGCTTGTCTTTATAGTTTTACCATCTATGATTAGATCCCTAAATAAGTAGTTATTCTGTTTTCCCTGATTTTGAACTTTTACTAATAGAATGAGAGTAAATATTTTTGGGTATGTGGCTTCTTTTGTTCAACATTGTTTTAAGATTCATCCGTGTTGCTTGTGTAGCTGTAATTTGTTTTAATCTTTATAGTACATTCAGTTTTGTTAATGCTTATTGTAGGACTGTACCATAATACAGGCAGCATGCTGCTGATAAACACTGGAATTGATTTCAGTCTTTGTATATTGTGAATAATGCTGTGATAAACATTTTTATACATGATTCCTGGTGCACATATAAACACATATTTCTGTAGGATATATATCTAGGAGTGGAAATGTGGAGTCTTAATGGTGTTCCAACTTTACTAAATAATGTATTCCAAGGTGGTTATACACATTCTCACCAGGAGTAAATGAGAGTTATTACCCCAATCTTTTCCAGTATTTAGTATTTTCATACTTTTGAATTTTAGCTAGCTTGGTACATGTTACGGACTAAATGTTTGTGTCCCCCCACCAGATTCATATGTTGAAATCTTTTTTTTTTTTTTTTTTTTTGAGACGGAGTCTCGCTCTGTCGCCCAGGCTGGAGTGCAGTGGCGGGATCTCGGCTCACTGCAAGCTCCGCCTCCCGGGTTCACGCCATTCTCCTGCCTCAGCCTCCCAAGTAGCTGGGACTACAGGCGCCCGCCACTACGCCCGGCTAATTTTTTGTATTTTTAGTAGAGACGGGGTTTCACCGTTTTAGCCGGGATGGTCTCGATCTCCTGACCTCGTGATCCGCCCGCCTCGGCCTCCCAAAGTGCTGGGATTACAGGCGTGAGCCACCGCGCCCGGCCCATATGTTGAAATCTTAACCCCCAATGTGATGATATTAGGATGCGGAGCCCTTGGGAGGTCGTAAGCATGGAGCCCACGTGAGTGGGATTAGTGCCCTTATGAAGAGATCCCAGCCCTCTTTCTGCCATGCGAACACACAGCAAGAAGATGCCTGTCTATGAACCAGGGGGCCCTTACCAGAAACAAACCTACTAGCATCTTGATCTCGGACTTTCCAGTTCCCATAACCATGAGAAATAAATGTTTTTAATTCAATGTATGGTATTTTATTATAGCAGCTCTACCTAAGACAGTACATGTATAGTGTCTATTTGAACATTACTGATAATGTTGAACAACTTTTCATGTTTATTAGTTATTAGGTTTCTTCAAGTGTTCTTATTCATACAAATTTTAAAATATGTACACAAGTTCTTTGTTATATATTTTGCAAATATCTTCTGTGGCTTGTCTTTTCACTATTTTAGTTCTGTCTTTTGATAAACAGGAGCTTTTAATTTTTATGTCAAATCTATCAAGCTTTTTCTTTTTGATTTATGTTTTTTATGTCTTATTTGAGAAATCCTTCTATACCCCAAGATCATGAGGATGTTTCCTGTGTTCTCTTCTGAAAGCTATATAGTCTTTGTCATTTAGGTTTATCTTTATACGTGGTATGAAGTGTAAAGTTCTACTTTTAATTTTTTGCATATTTTATTAGGATAGGATGGGCTTTTTCTGTAGTAATAATCCTTAAATCTCAGGGGCTTAATATATAAAATTGTCTCATGCAAAAAACCACTGGGTCTAGGGCAATTGCTATCTACTGCCGTCTAATCTCCCTCTAGTGGCTTCCATTGGTAGACCCTAACAGGAAGCCAGCTGATAAGGGAATCTGGGAAATGTAGTTTACAGAGTGGCAGCTACAGTAGAACAGTAGAGACTACAAGGATGAGCTTGCAGCTGAGAATAGAAACGTGACTGGCACACTAGGTGGTTTGTTTGTAGGTTTTTTCTTTTCCTGTTTGAGACTTTTTTGGATTCTTGAATTTGTACAATGGTATCCTTAATCAATTGTGGAAAATTAAATGATTTTTTCTTTCAGCATTGTCTGTTTCTTCTGTAACTGATTAAAT